TAGTACTTGTAGGACACTCAGGTAGTATTCTGGGCTCCTCTTGGAGTACAGTCTAAGTTGCAGAAGAGAGACAGGGTCTAGCAATGTAAATTTCTGTAGTCGCCAGCCTTGATTCAGAGTTAAAGCTATGGGAAAGTCCTCAGGCAGAGGACAAACATTAGACAAGAAAATGCCCATATATGAAACCCTGCGAAGCATCAGTATTTGAGGAGCAGACTAAAAAGGAACCGTCTGTGGAGGCTAAGAGAAGCATGGCCATTTATCTTTGTGTCCCGATCATCAGGCACAGGACCCCACACACAGTCACTTCTCAATGTGCTAAATTTCACAGAATGCGTCCAGGGTACCTGGTTCTGGATAGATCCGGTAGAAGGAGATAGACCGGGAGGGCAAATGGCATGAGGAGTCTCACAGGCCAGAGTGATTAAAGGGGTGTATCGGGGCGGTAAACCCTACAGACTCTACCTGTGCTTATGCGGGGCTGGGGAGGACGAGTCATTACAGATGAAGAATTAAGTAAGGTCAGACCACTCAGGGCCTTAGATGGATGTCACATTGAAGAATTTAGACTCCAACAGGCCTGCCACCCTGGGAGGAGTCATCGCGGATTCTGGAGAAGGGCGTGACAGAGGAGATTTCCTTTCGGGAAGTGTAGTCTGGCAGCGGTGCCCCGGTGGTGGCGGCGGCGGTGCTGCTGTTGCTGGTGATCGTGTGGTGGTGTTAGCGGCGATAGTGCTTTCCACTGGGCTTTGGCTTGGTAGCCGCTGAAAGAGAACAACGCTGCCGCTGCTGCTGATTTCATGCCATTTCCTGACCCGGCGCTGTAACTTGGCCTCTGAGCCTTGGCCACAGAACGCAGAGGCCGTGGCATCTGGCCGCAGCTGGGCTGCAGTGCGTGCGCGCCTGGCCTGGTGGTCCGATGGGAAGCCCGGGGCGGGGCAGCCGCGGGGCGGGGGCGGGGCGTCGCGGAGATAGGCCACGCCCCTGCCCGCCCGCGCAGGCGCGCTGCGGGTCGTTAGCTGTCAGAGCCAAGCGGCGGGCTGGCGGCGGGCTCCGACGTCTGCGCCAGGACCTGGCTGGCTGAGCCCGGCGCAGCAGCAGCAGCCAGGGCAGCGCGGCCCCTACTCCCTGTCAGGTCGTAGAGGCGAGCAGGGACCAGCTGGTCGCCGGCCCCTCGGGCAAGATGGGGAACCGGGAGATGGAGGAGCTGATCCCGCTGGTGAACCGTCTGCAGGACGCGTTTTCGGCGCTGGGACAGAGCTGCCTGCTGGAGCTGCCGCAGATCGCCGTGGTGGGCGGCCAGAGCGCCGGCAAGAGCTCGGTGCTCGAGAACTTCGTGGGCAGGTAAGCGCGCAGGGCGCGGAGTAAGGATGCGGATGCCTTAATCTGTATTTCTTACTTTTTTTAGGGACTTTCTCCCTCGAGGGTCGGGCATTGTAACAAGACGACCTCTTGTGCTGCAGCTTGTTACTTCTAAAGCAGGTAATGAATGAAGATGTTTACCGCATGGATGGTAAGTTGTGTCATTTTGGTTTTATTTTTGTAGAATATGCCGAGTTTCTACATTGCAAAGGAAAGAAATTTACAGATTTTGATGAAGTTCGCCTTGAGATTGAAGCAGAAACAGATCGCGTGACTGGAATGAATAAAGGCATTTCCTCCATACCCATTAATTTACGAGTCTATTCCCCACACGGTAAGTAAAATAATAAAATTCCAAATTCTTCTGTATGTAAGACTCCTTTATCCTTTCCACACAGTGTTAAATCTAACCCTTATTGATCTACCTGGAATAACTAAAGTGCCTGTGGGAGATCAGCCACCAGATATCGAGTATCAGATCAGAGAAATGATTATGCAGTTCATCACGAGGGAGAACTGTCTGATTTTAGCTGTTACTCCAGCCAACACTGATCTTGCAAACTCAGATGCGCTGAAGCTAGCTAAAGAAGTTGATCCTCAAGGTGAGTGTGTGACTACTAAGATGAGAAGGAATATTGTGTAATGTTGGGTTTGTTTATGATGCAGGTCTGAGAACCATTGGAGTTATCACCAAACTGGACCTTATGGATGAAGGAACGGATGCCAGGGATGTTCTAGAGAACAAACTGTTGCCTCTTCGCAGGGGTAATGTACTGTGGTCTATACAAGACTTTTTTCCCCAACTCCATAGATTTGTGTTTTGTTTCAGGTTACGTGGGGGTGGTAAACAGAAGCCAGAAGGACATAGATGGGAAGAAGGACATAAAGGCAGCCATGCTGGCAGAGAGGAAGTTTTTCCTTTCCCACCCGGCTTACAGACATATCGCTGACCGAATGGGAACCCCACACCTGCAGAAGGTCCTTAATCAGGTAAAAATGTTCTTTCAAGCAACAAGAACAATTCAATCTGTGTGTATCATTTTGTTTTGTTTAGCAACTTACCAACCACATTCGGGATACCCTACCAAACTTCAGGAACAAACTACAGGGACAGTTGCTCTCCATAGAACATGAAGTAGAAGCCTACAAAAATTTCAAACCAGAAGACCCAACAAGGAAGACCAAAGCATTGCTGCAGTAGGTCACCTTTCCCTTCCTTGGCTCAGCATGACTTGAATCTATTTCTCTTTAACAATTACAGGATGGTTCAGCAATTTGCTGTGGACTTTGAGAAGAGAATTGAAGGGTCAGGGGATCAAGTAGATACCCTGGAACTCTCAGGTGGTGCTAAAATCAATCGTATTTTTCATGAACGCTTTCCTTTTGAGATAGTAAAGGTTTGTGTCAAACGTTATTTTTTTCTTAGTTTTGTCATAACTATGGCTCATTTTGCATCTGCAGATGGAGTTCAATGAGAAAGAATTGCGAAGAGAAATAAGCTATGCAATCAAAAACATACATGGTATCAGGCAAGTGATTCACATTTTTCTTGTCATCTGTTATCTCATGGGCTGCTTGCTTTCTTACCTTCAGGACAGGGTTGTTTACTCCAGACATGGCATTTGAAGCGATAGTCAAGAAACAGATTGTAAAGTTGAAAGGGCCTTCCTTGAAGAGTGTGGATCTGGTAATACAAGAATTAATCAACACTGTGAAGAAGTGTACCAAAAAAGTAAGTTCGAATTATTTAACTTTCCAGTACGTGTATTAATACTCAGATCTGCTTTTCTTGACAGCTGGCAAACTTCCCCAGACTCTGCGAGGAAACGGAAAGGATTGTTGCTAACCACATTCGTGAGCGAGAAGGGAAGACAAAGGACCAGGTAAAGAGAGGTCTTCCCTGGTGGGCAGGGAGTTTTCACTGAAGTGTTTCTCTTTGACTTATAGGTATTGCTATTGATTGACATTCAAGTCTCTTACATCAACACCAACCATGAAGACTTCATTGGCTTCGCAAAGTACGTGAAACACTTGATGGCCACATGCATTCTCTTCAGTGCTGCTTTCCTTTGCTTTTCTCAGTGCTCAGCAGAGGAGCAGTCAGGTTCACAAGAAAACCACAGTTGGAAATCAGGTAGGAATTGCATAAGAGAATCAGTGTATGCAGAACTAAAGCATATAATTCTTTGCTATTTCAGGGAACCAATCTTCCGCCTTCAAGGCAAATTGTACGAGCTAAGTTCTGTAAGCTTTACTGTTGAAACACCTCTGCTGATTTCTGCTTTTTCGTAGGTGATTCGCAAGGGGTGGCTCACCATCAGCAACATTGGCATCATGAAAGGCGGCTCGAAGGGATACTGGTTCGTCCTTACTGCGGAAAGCTTGTCCTGGTATAAAGATGATGAGGTAAGTCACAGAGAGTGATAAAGTTTTCTTGTTCTCCCTCTTTTCTTTCTCTCTCTTATAATAGGAAAAAGAAAAGAAGTACATGCTTCCCTTGGACAACCTGAAAGTTCGGGATGTGGAAAAGAGCTTTATGTCTAGCAAGCACATCTTTGCACTCTTTAATACAGAGCAAAGGTAAGAAATTGAAACAGTTCCTGTCTTCAGATAAAAGCATGATTTTTTTTTTTTTTAACTCCAGGAATGTATACAAAGACTATCGCTTCCTTGAGCTGGCATGTGATTCCCAGGAGGATGTCGACAGCTGGAAGGCATCTCTACTAAGAGCTGGGGTCTATCCTGACAAATCTGTAGTAAGTTGGATATATCTCTTATGTAAAAATTAGATAATCCATGGTTTGTTTTCTCTTCTTTTAGGCTGAAAATGATGAGAATGGACAAGCAGAAAACTTTTCCATGGACCCACAATTGGAGAGGCAAGTGGAGACCATTCGCAACCTCGTAGACTCCTACATGTCCATTATCAACAAATGTATCCGAGATCTAATTCCAAAAACAATAATGCACCTTATGATCAATAACGTAAGTGATTATAAACTACCTCCATTTAACTTCCCATTTTTATTTCTCTGTGGTGATCTGACAGGTTAAAGATTTCATAAATTCCGAGCTCCTAGCACAGTTGTATTCTTCAGAGGACCAAAATACCCTGATGGAGGAATCTGCTGAGCAGGCTCAGCGCCGGGATGAGATGCTTCGAATGTATCAAGCACTGAAAGAAGCCCTTGGGATAATTGGGGACATCAGCACAGCCACCGTGTCCACTCCGGCACCCCCTCCAGTGGATGACTCCTGGATACAGCACTCTCGCAGGTAAGAAGATGGCCCCGGCCGGGTGCGGTGGCGTGAGCAAACTATGATTTCTCTTTTTCCTCAGGTCACCTCCTCCAAGCCCCACAACCCAAAGGAGGCCAACACTAAGTGCTCCCCTCGCAAGGCCCACATCCGGCCGAGGACCAGCTCCTGCCATTCCCTCTCCTGGCCCCCACTCTGGGGCTCCTCCAGTCCCATTCCGTCCAGGCCCATTACCTCCTTTCCCCAGCAGCAGTGACTCCTTCGGAGCCCCTCCACAAGTTCCATCTAGGCCTACGAGGGCCCCGCCCAGTGTCCCAAGGTAAGGCATGGAGCAGAAATTGGGGGGGTAGTTATGAGTGTGTCTTTGAATCCCTTACGTCAAGGTTTGGTGCCATGAAGGATGAAGCTGCTGAGCCCTGAAGTCGTGGGCTAAGGGTACACGGACAATTAAGCAACTTAAGTGACTAGCCTGTGTCTGATTCCCCTGCAGTCATGTACTGAAAACCTCCTGACTTACTGTCTTTTCAACAGCCCTCTAAAAGTCTGACTTCTTTTAGCAGCTGAATGTCATTTGGACAAATGAGGAACTCATCTTGTGACCTCTGATGTCAGCCAGGAGCTTTCTATTTTTCTCACCATCCTCCCCCTTTAAAAAACAAATACATAAATTTATCATTGGGCATTGTGATTTTTCATGGAACAGTTTTTATTTTTAGCAACTGGCTTTCAAAGCAAGGAAAGATGTTTTTTTAAGCATAATTACTAAGAATAGAAACAACTTTGAGGTGTTCTTTTTGATTCTTAATATTTAAGGTGTCTCATGACATTTGAAGTCTCTAAATGTCATTAATCATTTGTTGCAGGTTTAATATGAGTTGTCATGATGCTTAATATACTTTAATGAAAATAGAATTTTGGCCACATGCTGTTCATTAAAGAAAATATCCAATTTAATATAAGTCCCTCAATTAAAAATCCCATCAAAAGCCTTGTTCCAATTTCACCATGATTCTGGCTATAACACAATTATTTCATTGGAGTGAATCAATGGTTAATGTCAAAGTTTTTAATTCTTCAAGTCTTGGTTTCAATCTGGTTTAAGTGAAAGTAAAATTAGTTTGGTGGTTTCCTTCTTGAGTCTTGCAAACTTGAGTCTACCTTACACAAACATCTCCATCCTGCCACGGTTCGGATGACTGGCAGTCTGTTTAGGCGAGGCCCAGAAACAGAAAGCAAGTCTTGTGAAAGTCAGAATCTGGGAGCTTTGCAGATGCGTCAAGGTAGCCTTCAGATTGCCTCTCTGTTTTCAATGTGTCCCCTATCTCACTCTTCCAAACATCCTATGCTGTAAGAGGGTAAAAGGAAAAGGAAAATAAGAAAGGATCTACATAAGGCAAAGTACAAGTAACATAAATGCAGACAGCAGCAGTAAATATAACAATATGCTGCTGTTAGCCCAGTGGTAACTGGCATTAAGCTAACCAAACACAACTGCTTCCACATCCCATGACAAATAATAGCAAATAGCTCTGTCATTGTTCTCTTTGGGGCTCTAAATTGTTGAAGCTTCAGCCATTGCAGGGAAAGCCTTCCTGAGTTTCAGGGGACCAAGCCCTGCCCTGAGTTTCACCTGACTGATAGAGGAAAACAGCCAAGACAGGAGTCTGGCAGAGAAGCCACTGGCCAGTGAAAAATGCACAGTAGAGGATTATTATTCTTCCTGCAACCAGTCAGTAGCAAATTGTCACCAGTTGGAATCTGCTGAATATTCCTATATACAAGTTAATGTTAGCTCAAAGAAAGGGGGGTTTAAAAAAAAAAGTTTTGCCCAGTGTAAGCAGATACAGATTTGTAGATGACACACAAGCTAGTACTTCTATTTCATCACTGCACTTCGTTGTTTCCCTCACTTGTAAGAAAAGAATGATTTTTACAGGGAAACCTTCACATTCAGACAGTTCTTGTTATTTCTTGTTTTAACGACGTCAACGATTCATGGCATGACATTGCTCATAGCTCTTTCACCTCTAAATTTTATCCAAGCAACAAATTAGAAGAAAGGACTGCTGGGGAACTTCTTCCTTCTTTCTGTGAAAGATCAGAAGCAATTTTTTTTTTTTTTTTTTTGAGGCGGAGTCTCTATCACCCAGGCTGGAGTGCAGTGGCGTGGTCTCGGCTCACTGCAACCCCTGCCTCCTGGCTTCAAGCGATTCTCCTGCCTCAGCCTCCTGAGTAGCTGGGATTACAGGCGTGCACCACCACATCCAGCTAATTTTTGTATTTTGAGTAGAGATAGGGTTTCACCATGTTGCCCAGGTTGGTCTCAAACTCCTGACCTCAGGTGATCCACCCACCACAGCCTCCCAGAGTGCTGGGATTACAGCCATGAGCCACCACACCAGGCCTAGAAGCAAAATTTAAATAACGTTTACTAGAGTTGCTTTAGCCAATAAGAGCCAGGAAATTAAAAATGAAAATGTAAATGCTTCATCTTTCACTCAGAAACATGCCTTAAATGCCTACCTCCAGCAATGTAAGAAAAACATTGAGGATTTAGCTGAGAGTTTGATGGCTTTTGCTTGCCTGTCATAACTTCATTGCTGCTCAAAGGGAGAATTTTAAAACACTCGACATTGAAATCCTTTAGCTTACCATTGCCAATGTATTGTAAGTGTTGTCGGGGGGAACCCCTGAATCTAAACATATATTTACACCCTTAAGTTGCCAAATTAAATCCATCTGGCTTACCAAATGCTGTCGCCAAAAGACTGTTACACTGTTGGTGTGGCCAGTATTTTAAATGTGGGGGATGGGAGGGCAGTGTTGAAAGGCACTAGATTTGATGATAGAATTTACATGTGCATTGATGCCACATTAAGTATTTACATCAAGTTTAGATCCCATGGCAACTCTGACCAAGAAAGAATTCCTACACAAGGCAAGAAGTCTAAAGCCGCTAGGTATTTGCGCCGTCTCCTCATGGCACTTTTTGCCCTGTGACTGCTTTTCAGGCATCACAGCCACGCAATAGGCAAAACCACAAATAGCAAACACTCTAATTTCTTGAATTATTTTTTAACTATTCCCATAAGCACTAGGAAATGCCCACTCCTGTTTTCTGGTCGAAGTTATCAGCTCATGTGAATCATAGAAAGAATAAATTCTACCCAAGGACCTGAAAATATGTTAAGTCAAAATGGCAAGTAGCAAAATTCGCAGTCACTCATAATCCATAGCAAGGTAGGGTCTTCCTAACTTCAGTTGCTTAGAGACATGTAAAATTCCAAATGTTCATAAAATCAACTTTTTCTCCTATTGGGAATTAATTTAAACATTAGAAAACAGGAAAAGGTATAAGCACTCTTCTTAAATGTGCAAGTTGATATGAAATTTAGAAATAAGCCCCATTCCTTCCCTGCTTCTTTGGTAGAAGGGCTAATGGACTAACTAAGAGAGAGAATAAGCTAAAAGTCTGGATAGCCACAACTAAATACACCACCACAGGAGAATCCCTCAGCTTCTATGGTAATTTTGAAACTAAGAGAAAATAAGACAGCATGAGAAGGCATTATGCTGCTTTAAATATGACTTGGGAATGGTCTTATTTTACAATCAAATATACCACTTGCTTCCATCATGTAAATATTACCAGTATTTAGTTTCAGATTTTCATGAGGTAACATTATCTAAATTTACTGTTCGTCTGTATATTTAAATATATAACATTCATTTGCAGTATTTCATTTATCTCAAAAGATTAGTATATATCTCATCTAGAATGAGACCTCTTATGAGAATAGGAGATGAGAAAGACTTTTAAAGGCATTTCGCAGTCCAGAGAGTCTGCAATGAAATTATTCCACTCAGGAATGGGTATTTATGTAAGATACATTCTGTACCATGTGTATTTTTTTAAGTTTATATTAGCATTATTCTCAAAGCCAATTTTAAGAGTGAATGAAATTGTTCCCTTAAGTAAATCTACCCTTAAGTAGTATCATGCTCAAGGGCCTACACCAGAAAGTCTGCCCCACTGCTCTCGCTATAATACCATTCACTGAGGAAAAGCTGTAAGAACTGAGGAAAATGTCTACTTACTTCTTAAAACAACGAGAATTGCTTTTTGCTTCTCAGTAGTGTTGGAAACTATTTTAATAACTAAAATAATAAAACTTCATGTGAGGCAAATTCCACCTTAATTATTGCCCTTTGGGGTGGAAAAATTAAGGAAACATTAGTAAATGTGTTAAACAGAAAAACCACTGCAGTAATTTCCCGCCAAATACCTGGGTCTAAAGTCAAAATAAAATCTGTGCTCTGCGTATGATTTGTATGAAAGCAGACTTATAGTTTTAGCTCTAACAATAGTACCACTTAGGACTAAGATGAATGGACCAGAAAAACCCCTGTGACTCATCAGTAGACTGTGATTAGCTTACTTAAGTGTTCTACAGTTCAGTTCGGGAATCTTTAATGAAGGATATTGATATAATTGCTTGATTCATTTTAATATTTCAAACACTCTAAATTACTCCATCACTATCTTAATAATTAATGCATGAAAACTCATACTTACATTGAAAATTCATTTTAAAGCACAATATCTTTGAATAAACCCATTGAAATAGTGTTTCTGGTGTTTGCTTAAAACTTTGGTGTATAACTGATTACATCTTATAGATTTCATTTTTTTTTTCCTGGTATTTTCCTCTTCTAACTTAGGACCTTTTTGCCATATGTGGCTATTTGATGTATATTGTTCAGTCACGATCTTCTAGGTGACTGAAAAACGCATGGAGTTACTCATGCCAATAATTATTGCTACTGAATTGTTCCAAAGTCTCCCTTCCTGCAGAAAAATAAGTTTCAGTAAAATATTCTAGAGGATTACAAGTTATCTTTGCAGTTCATAAATACTTTCATAGGCTCCATTGATATTCACAGTTTTCAGTTAGAATGTTATTTTTATTGCAAAGTTTGCATTTATATTTCTTTTCTGTGGATTGCTTACCACTTATTAAAATTAAAATGCATTTTAAGGTGAAACATTATGTACCTAGAATACTGAAGGTAGCACTGACCATTGTCTTTAGCTCAGAAAGCAATGTTGAATTGGAAAAGCAAGATTTGAGAATATTCCTCTTTACTGCATTGTCATTGCACTCTAGTCCTTCTGATTTCCCTTGTTTCTCAGATGATCCCTACGCCCAATTATACAGAACAGTCTTCCTCTAGTTACTTATATCAAACACTTGCCTGCTAGCTGTGTTTGGCAGGCCAGCAGGATGAGGTAATAATCAGAAGAAAATGTTCTGGTTTATTGGCCTCATCCACGTACAACATTATTCAAAATAGTTCTCTGTGGGTGAGAACAGAGTTGCTTTGAGATCCCCTGGTCTAATGTTCTGTAGTAGTGAGGAGGAACAAAACTGTAAACTTTTTTGATCTCTTCTAGAATAATGGTAAGGTAAATGATATCTGCTTGGCCCATCCTTTCAGTAATGTTTACAGGCAGTTAGATGTATGTGAAAATGAGAGCCTTTCATTTATAAACATTTTGGCTTTACTCTTTCCAAGTCCAGCCATCTTCTTACGTACAGCCTCCATGGTCAGTACAGCAGTGTTTTCCTAAAAGCATATTTTGTGAACAATTTCTCCAGGATGATGGTAGTTTTTGTAAGACAGATGCCTAAAAGACATATGGTTTTCATAGATTTTCCGTCTAGACTAGCTTTATTTAGTGACTTTTGGTCTGAATTGGTCTAGTTAAAGTTTCTGTAGGAGCTTGTATAAAAATTTAAAATGTGGGTGTACCATTAAGGTGTAAAACAAAAGTTTGACTTCTTGTTGGCAAGAGATTAAAACGGATTGGTTGAAAATTTCCTTCATGTTAAGTAATTCTGATCATCTTATATGCCTACTCATCCATTCCACCCCTACAACACTGTCCAAAATGGAAAGGCTTACCCTAAAAATCCCATAACTGTTAAATTCATATACTCCTCACTGTTCCTGAGTAAATTCTTTGTGTTCCAGTTTATGTGTGTATGTTAGAAAGCCCTAATTCTTTCTGCAGACTCTTTACATGGCCCAGGGGACATATTATTCTTTACCCTTTTAGCACCAATTTTTACAAACACAGCATTTCTCTCATTTAAAAAAAGCGTCTGACAAGCCGCTGAGTAGAAGCGACTGAACCTTTAGGAGTTTCATAGTGCCTTCAACCAACAATGAAAATTCTGTTTTTCAAGGCGTTTCAAATTCTTGAGCCAGTGTCAAAGACTCATTTAGAAACAATATGACATGTTCAGAGGAAAAGAATTACATCTAGTCTTGCCCAGAAATCATCCTTTTGCTCCCTCTTTTGTAAGAGCTAATACTGCAGACCAGTCCCATCTTAACTGCATCAGAAAGAGGAGGCTCGTGGAAGGGAGGAAATGTGGGCCGTTCTGTCTCCACGAGTGTCATTGCTTGGCTTCCTTGGCTTCTCACGAAGCATTTAATTGGACTTAGTCACATATTTGTTCACTGACATGGCAGCCTGCAAAGCACAATGCCTCTCTGTTTTTCTCTGTTTGCTTTAAAAAATTTTGTTTTTAAAATTTGAGCTCTAAAGCATGTTAGAGCTCCTCCTGCTGGATTTAAAAAAAAATAACTGGGACGATTAATAAATGGTAATTCTTTTTCTTCATATTTACCACCTGGGCTAATAGAAGTGACAGAAGCCTATCATGTGGTGCACTTAAAACTGACCTTTTAATTCATCAGGTATGAAGGTCAGGCAGAAAGAAAATGTTGGTGCTACACAACTCATCTCTCAGTCTTCAAATTCCTCATGCTCTTTTTTTTTGCTGTTGTTAAAAAAAAAAAAAGGAAAAGGAAAGGTTATTTTTCTGTGAGTATTTCTAGTTACATAGTTACCCCAAGTCACATCCCCATGCTTGAAAGGTTCTTGCTCCCTCTCAGAAAGGGACAAAAAGTCTTTTCTATCTTCCCAAAGCAGAAATGAATTGTGCAGTCATACAGAGATTCGAAGTGTTGCCTTTTTCCTCCCTATCCTTTCTTCTTTTTCCTTCTTCCTCCTGATTTCCTCCTCCTTCTCAGAAGCGGACACTTGCCTCGCCCAGTAGCTAGTTCTCAGCACCTCCTTTCTGCCTCCTCCTTCCCCTAAATGGTGGCAGTTGGCCTCTCCCTCTCCTGGTGCCTGAAGTGGGAGTGACGAGAAGGGTCAGAAAAAGGTTTACCCCATTCACCATCAGTGGGAGTAGGTTTCTACAGCACATAAGTTTCTGGAGGTCTCTTTAGGAATAAGAGAGAAAGGAGGGGGGATAGAAGGGAGATAGGAAGAAAGGAGGGAAGGAGGGAAGGGGCAGGAAAGGAGGGAAGGAGGGAAGGGGCAGGACAGGAGAAAAGGAGGAAAGGAAGGAGCAAAGGAAAAAAAATCACTTGTAAATCTCTGTAAAACCACTTCCTTTCTCTGCATGCTTTCTCACACTGTATCCCTCTTGCCTTCTGCTTCTCTGCGTTTCTTTTAGCTCTTTCCTCCCCCAAGTTTATAATCTCAATGATATAGTACAAAGGCCAAAATACTTAAAAGTTAATCTCGGAAAGTAATGCTTTTTAGAAATCATATTTTAATACAACTAAAAATCCTTCATGTTACCTGTTTCATGACTTTATTAGGACTTGGGACAAAACAAGTCATTTGGTATTTGTGATAAAGAATAAGACAACCCTTGATTTCTCAAACTTCAGTACTTTCTGGCTTTCTTTCCTTTGCACATACCTTTCCTATTCCTGGAATGCTAGTCCCCTTAACTTTCCGTACTTTCTGGAAGTCCTTCCAACCTCCTAGCCTCCTTCCAACTCTAAGCTAGGACTCCAGATGTTTCTGAAACTCCTGAAGCAAAAATTTTAGCATAATCCTACTGTGGTCATAGTTAACTTGTCTCTCTCCATCTCAACAAGAAACTTCTTCAGGGCAGTGACTCTTTATTTCTGTATCTCTACCTCTTAACACAGTACCTAGTACATAAGTAGGGCTTACTGAGGGGATGAAGGAATATAAAATGAATTGACTTGCAAGCCTCAATCAAAATTTATTTTGAAACTAGCCCGATACTTATTTTAAAAACCAACTTAAACACACTTTCTTGTTCTATTCTATTGAAAAGCTTGCCTGAGTGAATGTTGTAAAATTCTTTTTACAGATCATAAACTGAGGAGAGTTAATGTGGGTAAATCATCCTTTAAGCTGCTTTTTTGCCACAACCACAGAAGTGGGTATATTAGGCACCATGCCTATGGGTGAAATCCAAGTCAGATATGTAGGACAATGTAAAGAAAGTGTGACAAAGCAGATTATATTACCATTTATGTCACAGGCTAATTTATACAGGATATTACCTGTTTGTATCATCAAAAAATTGTGAACTATTTTTCTCCCTATGTTCTGATTTCAAATTCCATGAATTGATTCATATTTTCCCAATGACATACATTATAAAATCATGGGTTCATTTTCACAGGGGAAAGAAATGCTGGCTCTAATACACTGCAAGAATCATATTAGAGAATTCCTTAAATCCTTTAAGTGGGCTCCAAGTTCTGTGTTCTTTCCAGCATCTACTGTAAACTATTCTTGGATAGTATTGGCTCATTCTGTTGCTACAGCCAAAAATTCCAAAAATATGCTGAATAGCACCCTATAGTATTTCTTACAGTAAATTATAAAATATTATCTTCCATGTGGACAAAATCATGACTGTTATAGCATTTTTCTGACTTTAAATAAATGCCCAAAATAAGAAGTAGAGTGCAAATACATCGCTGAAATTTAAAATACAGTGTCCCAAAATTTGTTCTCTTAGAGCAGACATTCACAAGAAGAAGTAGGGGTCCTGCATCACAGCTGCCTTCCATTTTACCTAGAAGTGTGCTCCAACCCGATTTATCTTTGGGCCCATTCACACTCATTGATCTACCGCTTGGGACACTGCCCTCAGCAGGTGCTGTGGAAAGCTGCAAGAGGCGTAGGAGTAATCTTGGTTCATAGAAGGTTTTGAATGTTGTTCAGATGATAAGATATGCATGCACGCCTCAAACTTCAAAAAAAATGATGCAAGCATTAAATGATTCAAGAGGGTCATTGAGAAGTAAAGCATTTCAATTCCTGAAAACATAGAAAATGGTTTTTGTAGATAAAACCCTTCATTTTTTATCATAAATAAGTTTAAAAAGGGTGGGCAAGTTGATATCAGATTCTAGTGGCCCTTGGAAACCTGGGATGTATAACTCTCTCATGATCCTAGATGTATGTAAACTAAATTTTGAGACAGTTATATTTTAAACTTTCAATTATAATTTACAAGTAAATCTTGCAATGTAAAAGAAGCTACTGCATATCCTTTTTATGCAAATAACTACCCTTTTAAGCAGATATCTTCTCTAAAAATGTCAGTCTTTGTATATCTTTTTGAAGGCTTTCTTTTAATTTGGGTCCACCTAACTACTTATGCTGGACTTCAATCCTACCCTCTCCAAAGATTAGAATTTGGAATGCACAGAGATGCTTACCTATTTATTTTCATAAGCAAATACAAGCTTCCCTAAGCAAGTAGTAGTTATTCTTCTGATAATGACTAACAACAACGACAACAAACACTGTAGTCCAGTATCTTGGTCTTTATAACATAAGGCTAAAACTGCTTTCACCCATGCTTAAGTCTAATTCCTAAAGGTATCAAAGTGTTTCTACAAGCATTTCTTCATCCTTCTTAAGATTTCCAGCACTTTCTCTTTTTGTTTTTACTTTATCTGGCAAGTAAATTGAATTGCTAATAAAGCAAAGTAAAAATCTTTTTTTTACTGAACAGTGGTTTCAAAGCATAGTCCCAGGACCAGCAGCATCTGGGAACTTATTAGAAATATCCCACCACATTAGAAATGTTGGGTGGCACCCAGCAACCTGTGTTTTAACAAGGCTTCCAGGGAACTCTGATGCAAGGTCCAATTTGAGAACCATTGCCAAGAGCATATCAATCTAACTGCCCAATAGAAAAAATTCTGCACTGAAAGTCATGAGACCTTAGTGCAAGCACAGGAAAGGAAGAAGACTGAACTACATAGGCCCATTCTGGCTTAAAAATTTACCAGTCAGATAATTCCTACTTCCCATCCTATGGAGAAATAAGGGCAGGGACAGAAAGGCCAATCCATTTCACAAATCAGTATTATGCTAGCTGGAAGCAAGAAGCTAGAGGAAAGGTGGTTTTCACACCCACCCCACAAACTGATACACCAAAGCAGTTTGCCCTTATTGAGGTCTCCCTTAACTCCTGTTAAAATGGGCCTCATATCATGAACACTCAGGACCAGCTAATCCAAAGAAGAGCAGATGAAATTTTAGTTCTTCTGTTCTTAAAAGACAATAAAATAAGGCAAGAAAACAATGATGCATTCTTCTCTCTTATCGGTAAAGCCAGTTTCTCCCCCACAATGCCACCCACCCTGCATGAGCATTTGACTTTCTTACAAAATTTGTCATTGTCCACAATACTGCAAACAGTCCATCCCTGCAGCTACAAATACAACTTCAAGTATTACTTCTTCCCCTTTGATTTGAAAGAAGAAACATGGCTCTTCTATGTAACCATAAACCGCCCACATACAACACAGTGTTTCAATAAACACTAAGTGATACAAGATGCTCCATTTCAATATAATGCCTTACTTAACGAAGCTCATTACTAAACAAAGCAACTGAGGAAAATTTGGTACAAAACAATAACTTTGCTTTCCCCAAAACAAACTGTCTTGTGAGGTGAATGCCTTTGGAAACTCTTTGAATGGTTAGGAACTGGACCAATGAAATGAACTTTAACAGTAAACTTTAAATGTTTTCTGGTGTTGAAGTTAGCAAACATCTTTAGCATTGCATATTAAGAAAATTCACCCTAAATTGCTTTCTAGTACAGTTGTATATACAGATTTTTGTTGTTACTGTTTTAGAAAAAATAAATAAAATGTTTATTTCTTCTGCAAGGTTTAGTGAGGAGCTCTTTAGGATTTTTAATGACTAAGTACATATTTGGGTTCCTTTAACTGCAACTAGGCATATTTCCAAGATATCATAGTTACTTTGAGAGAACATGAACATTTTATCTTTTATTATTTTAATTATTAATTCACCATCTAGCTATGCAGTGCCTATTAAATGCATGTCCCTAGGGACATCCTTAAAGAGCTCATAATGAATAAGTTATCCTGATTGACTGATTTATTTGGAAAAAAATACAATACTATGAACCACAGGCCATGCTAAGTTATGGGATATGGTAGTGAATAAGACTAACAATAGACCTGGCACATAGCAGAACCATATGTTCTCCTCATCTCCTGTCTTGACTTCTTTCTGCAATTGCCTGCTACTATTGTGCTCTTGTCCCAGCCACATGGTCCAAGGATTAAAGCAGATATTAATGAGAATTTACTGTGCCATAAGAGTACTTAAGTCTTTCTATTCTCTATCCACACCATTGAATTTTTCCCTTCAATCGCCATCATTTAAGTTCCAATTTCACTCATTATAGACCTACATTCCTACTTCCAAGTTTTATATGCAGCAGTTACAATCATGTTTGCCATCACTTTGACCACATTATTGTATTTTCAGACTTCCCAGAGTGTATTCTCAGACTCCGAATTACAAAATTTTGCCCCACTTTTCCACTTAAAATGAAGTACTATAATAAAGCTACTTTCATATTTGTTTTATTCCACTCATCTTCCATTCTGAATAGATGCTGAGCTCTTTAAAGTCATGTAGCATGAAGCAGTCCACATATTAGATGCTCAATAAATAATCTATGCAATATATAACTGGAAGTCTTGACATAGATCATCTAGTCTGATTGTACAATTTGGCAACTGGAGCTAGAATCCACATTTTCTAACTTCTGATCCAGGACTCTTTCTATGTAAACATAGTATCTCAAATATAAGCTTCTGATAAATGCCTTAAAAGTGTAGCATCCTTGGCCTCGCTAGACCTACTCACCTTGATCTAGCCTAAACTCTAGCCTGGCTAAATATCTTGTTTAGGCACTTTTCAGTCATTTCTTCATTTGTCCATTATTCAACAAATACTTAACCACTGCTTTCTAATCACATTGTACCAAATGCTGAATACACATAATAAATGCAAAATATGTGGTTTCTTTTCTCAAGGAATTTTGAATCTATTTGGGGGACACTGGTAATAATCTAGTAAATAAATACATAATCACAAGTAGGGTTACGTGCTACGAGAGACACAAACATGAAGTCATAGGGGAAGGCAGAGGAAGTCAGGAAAACTATGGGATGGTCCAGAAGGACTGAGGAATAACAGTTAAGCCAAGAACAAAAGGATCAAGAGAAGTCAGTTTCATTCCTTTCTCTCTTGGCTACAAGCCTTGATCCAAGCTATCACATATTCATGAAACGATTTCCAATCCATCATGCCATGCTGTATCCTACTTCTCACTGAATTTGTAGTCTAAAATCAACTTTTTATTTAATGAAATCACCTAATTAATTCCATTATCAAAACTTCTGGTAGAATTTCCCTCCTTAAAGCTCAAATTCTGGCCAGTTCTCTCCTCCCACCAGCCAACTGGTTAATTGCTAAGAATACATTTCCATAGGTTACATGATTATTTGACAAACTCCCTGAGGGCAGGGGGCTTATTATTTGGTATTTATTCCAAATATCTACTAAAGAACTGAGCAGTTAGATACTTTAGAGTCACCAAGGATCTCAATCCTACATGTCACTTTAGCTACTTTTTTTTTTTTGCCATGGCCATGATTTACTCACAAATATCCTTGTATTTATAAGACCAATGAATATCACAAGCATTCATTAGTTATTTCTTGATTCTAGGAGGAACTTTCATTCATTCAGTTATCAAACATTCAGTGACTGAATGACAAGCAGTGAGCTAGATACCACAGTTACATGAAGATGATTAAGAGACAGCTCATTTCTCATCAGTGAAGATAACATATAAGCCTAATTAGAGTTCAGTGTGATGACTAATAATAGAGATTTGTTGAGATGCTATACAAACAACTGTATCAGGAGAGGGGAAGGCAGGTCAGGGAAGGCTTCACTGAAGTAAGTCTTAAATGATTAGTTAGTAGTCTCAGAAGATGACCAAAATGACATTGAGAATGTAATTGCATGTAACACCATGCTAAACACTGTATGAAACAAGTTAAGTGGGTGTGACCTGCGCCCTTCAGAAACTTCCTATCAAAGAAGAAAATTATGCAGATTCAAGATTCAGGACATAAGTTAAACATATATGGCCATTTTAAATGAAAATAAGGCTGGGTACCATGGCTCACACCTGTAATTCCAGTGCTTTGTACCTCCCCAAAGAAAGATTTCCTTTGAAGCCTCTTACACATTTTTCAAGTGCATGAGGTAAAAGGAATTCTACTAATATCTATGAGTTTGTGCCTAAATAGTTAATATTTTCACCATTAATCAACAATATCTCTCCTGCTTTGATTTTTCCTTGATCGTGTAATTTAATTTTATAGTTCCATGATTTTTCAACAACTATTTTTTTCAAAACTATTTTTCAAAACTATTTTTCATAATAGTTTTCTTAAATTTTTCTAACTTCACTTCTTCATACCTGAGAAAGGACATTCAATTTGATCAATATAGAGTTTCTAATACAGAAGAAAAATTTATGACTATAATTCCAGAAGGAGTCTTTCTGAAAAAATCAGTTGCAGAGTTTTATCAAAAAGAAACATTTCAATTTGTAGACTTTGTCAAATTTGGGGGGGTAAAAAAATGACTACCCAAGATACCATATATGAAGTCAAGTACACAAATACACTAAAAAAACTTATTAATATATTTAGGAAATAAATGTAGAAGCTTGAGGAATAAATAAGTAATAAATAATATTACTTGGTAATGTTGAGACTCTCAAATACAGTAATATTTCATTATCTAAAGTACGTTTGCTTAGTAAACTCAGCTACCAGAAACATCATTACCAACTAGAAAGTGAGTAATACTACTAATACCAATACTAAAGTCTTTAAGACCCAAAATAGGAACTAGAGCTCCTGCAATTTAAACAGGCACTCAACACTGAGCCTATTTACACTTGCTACAGAGAACTCTAAAGACTTGCTTTTCTGATTTTTAGTGCTCTGTAAATTACAAGCATAATATAGAACAAATTGGAGAAAGTCAAAAAGGCAATGAGAAGTGATAATAATATCCTGAAAGAAAAAGGAAAATTATATGTGAGAAATAAAAATTCAAAAGCCATCATTGTCTGAAACAGTATACCTTATTAGTTCCTGAGTTCATTCTATGTAATTATTATATTCTATTGGCTAAGATATGTGCAGTACGTTTCAGATGGCTTTCAAATAGTTTCATATTTCTTATTAGTATTGGAAGGAATGACTTCAGTTTTGAGAAAGATTTGCATATGAAAAAAGACGTAATTTTCATTAAAACTACTAGATAAATGAAAGGTGACAATGTTAAAATCATTACAGATCATAACCACTTCTGCTGGCCTGTATGTGCATGAGCATGTGTGTAATGGCTCTTTCTCAGTGTCCTTGGAACAATGTTCTGCTAGATATTCTACTTGTTTCTTTACCTTTCTCTTTTTCTCTTTCTAGCCGGAGACCACCCCCATCACCAACTCGTCCCACTATAATCCGCCCACTAGAATCCTCCCTGTTAGACTAAACGAAGTGTCTGGCATGGCAATTAATCACTAATGAATTATGCGAAAGCAACATATTTGATAACCGTTGCAGTAAATCATGAGTAGTCGCATGTGTGGACATCAGTAGGCAAGTAACCAGTTTTACTAATGCATTCATCGCTCATCTTCATTGCTCATGGTATGTCAAACCTTTGGGGTTTGACTCAGAAACTGCTAACCTTTTAGAGGCTTTATATGTTGTACTGACCAAGGTAGGTTTGTATAGCAGCCCTATACTTTGGGGATCATTTGCCTACCATGGCATATATTTGAAATTGCTTTGGACAAGTTTTCTAGGCTATCTACCAGGTAGCTCATTAAACGTAATTCTTCAGATATGAGATAGTGGGCTTAGACCTAAGCCATACATATTTCTTTTCCCACATTCTGTTTAGGATGACAGTAATTCTGTTGTCTACCATTAATGCTACTACCTACTCCATAATTGCCTATTTAGCTCCTCTTTTCTTCCTTTTTATTTCATAAGACTGCTAGGAAGTGATTTTTTAAAATTAGGACTCCTTAAGAATAAACTTTTCCAGAAGCACGAGGTAGTTTGCAAAGGAAAAGTCTGCACTGTTTGCTCTAAAGAGCTTCTCCTCATTCCAATGTGTTTTGCTTCATGCTAGAAGCATATGCAACAGTGAATAAAAGCTTCTTTTTTTGTTAATCAGTCAATAAATTTGGCTAATTAGTTTCAGAGTTCAAGGAAGAAGCAAAATATCACATCTCTAGAAGTGTTGGGAAAAATATAATTTCTTTCTTTACTTATATTCACCTCATGGTAGGTTATATTGAAGGCTGACATGGAGAATGTTTACTTTTCTATTTGGCATAGCTAACTACACTTTGATACTAACTCCAGTTTTACTATTATTATTTTGGTTGGAAAAAAAATTCACTCTTTACGTGCTAATTTGTAATCTTGTTTTGTAAGAATTTATCCTACCCTTGAAACAGGCTCAGTGTAACTGTATATCCATTCTAGGCTTTCTTAATAAATCTTGAGGCTATGGGATAATCACATTTAAAGAATGGTTCCTGAAATGAAGTCAGTAGAAATGGCATGGGATAAGAGCAGAGCTCACACTTTTACAGTTGCAGTATTTCAAAGTCCCTATCCAGGTCACTCCAGAAAAGGGTATTGAAACGTTGAAATCTAAAGCAAATTTGCAATTTCTTAAGATTTCTAAAATTTACCAGAACAGTTTAGCCTGGGGGTTAATAGTTAAGTCTTGAGGCTAAGTTTTGGACTACCAAGGACCAGATGATTCACATGTAGGAAACAGCCAGAAGCCAACTGGAATTTTGTGTGCTAACTGTTCCCAGACAGCAGAGCAAGTATTCACTGAGTAGGGGTGTCCCATGACACTATTTCATATTCTACAGAAGTAAATCAGGTTTCACCAACTGAAATGTCTCCCTTTGAAAGTAGCAAACATGATTTGTATGTTAACTTAACTTTAATTTCCTGTGTAGTTTACACCCAGAGCAGATACTCATAAAGTATAAAGTAAAAACTTTTAACCATTATTAAACAGAGAACTTGCCATGTTGAGTGCCATTGTATTGAACTTATTCTAAAGGCTTATGCTAACCCATTTATAATTGGTAAAAATCAGAAAATACAAGATTTACATAAAGGTCATTTCAACTTTTAAGGTTACCAGTGATTGTATAAAAACATCACAATCCTAAATCCTCTCGTATCTCACCCCAAACCCCAAACTGGGGGAAAAAAAGTTAACTCTTTGTGAATGGAACCAATGTGCAAGATACATACTGCATTTTTAAAATAGTGTCTCAGCTAAATGGAAAACTGTTAAGCAAACATCCATAGTAAAACAAATAATCTTCAGTGAGATCTTTTTATAAAACTTCTTGTTTTTAGGATTCCCTTTGCTTCTTCCTTTGAATTCTCTAAAATAGGCAGCTAACGGATTATATACTTCAGGGTTTGGCTTTGTGCTAAATGTGGTTTTGTGTTTTGCTGTATTTCAAAATTTTCCTTCTGTTAAAGGAAAATATTGTGAATAACCACTGGTGTGTTCTTAGATCAGCACAAACCATGTCAAAAAAAATTGGAGATTTTTTTCCAATTTTCCTTCCACTGATCTTAGGCAGTAATAAACAATGGCATTTGTCATCTTTGGCACTTGCTTTTAGATTATAGTCCCACAGTTGCACTGCCCCAATTGTCTACCTTTGTGGGTACATTTTTGTTCTTTACTCCTAAGTTATTTCTCATAGAACCCAGCCTACTCTAGAATTTCAGCAGTGACATTGGAGAATATTTTTAATTTGCTGCAGTACTATGTCATATTATTAGTATGAATCTCATTTCCCAAAGGGTTTGTATTCTGCTAAAAGGAGATGCCAATGTTGAATGAAGTCTGAAACTCTAGTATGTGCATAGTTTGACGTGCAGCATGCACACCAGGCCTTAAGATGGGAATGTAGCTTAATGATTTTCTGTTTCCCATACCATTTCTAATCTTTTGTGTAATTTTCTCTTAACTGATTGCTCTGATATTGTAAACACAATAGATGTAGCTCTATCATGTCTAGCATAATTTAAAAAATCAGTGTTTTTAGGATTTGGGAAAATAAACTGTAAATGTTTATTTGATAGGTAAATATAGTTTTATTGTCACATGCTAAATATTGCATGCATATTGACTAATTGGAATAACCATTTACTCAATTATGGACAGCTTATTGAAATAGTATTGATTTAGAAAAAGTATATTGCATTTCTAAAAAACATCTACCAAGGTTACTCGTCTGAATATTGCTTTTAGCCGTGTTTTATAACATAGACGAGCAGTAGGGTCTGTTTATTAGCAAATTTCCTATTTGTTCCAATACAAACTCACTTTATTCTAAAGTATATTAATGAAACCAGTTCCTGTGATGTAACTGTAAGCCTTCTCGACTTAGACTTAAAAAGTGGTCACATAGATTAATTTTGTGACTTTTTAGTATAGACTGTAGCCATAATTCTCAAATATGAAATGGGACCTAATACCAGTATGTGATAAATGTTGATGTTTTCTGTGTACAAACACATTTTCTATGCATGTGTCTCTGTGTATATGGCATATACCTAGTAAGTATGTTTCTGTAAGTATGTGTATTTTATGTCCATTTGAGTAGGTAGGTAGGTTTTAAAAATACTAGTTAAAATGCCACAAGCATGAGTGTGATTGTATGTGCACTGTGTGTATATATATAAATATATGTATATGTATGGTTGTAAATATCTATGTATACATGTACTTAGTATGTGTGGTATCAGGATATTTTTTAAACTGTGATAATACAACAGATAGCTTTGAATGATCTGCCATAACATGTGGTAACAATAGTTCATTTCTCATAACATATATGAGGTATACAAAATTTTCTAACTCCAGATTGTAGTCATTTTGAGAGGTACAAAGCTCATAATTACCATGACAACATGGTAATGTCCATAGACATTTGTATCTGAATCCACAAGAAGATCTGAATCTAAGAAGGAATTACCTTTGACAATATTTTTCGGTAAGAAGTAAAACCTCTGGAGACCTATCTTTAAGATCTCTAATTGGAATTATAAATTATTTTTGGATTGCTGAGCTGAATCTTAAAAAGCCAAGTTGATATACATAGTCATTTTTCCTCTATGGTAGAAGTAAAAAAAAAAAAAAAGGACATAGCAACATTAAAGTAGTGGATTTTTCTGAGTAAATTTGCTGAAAATATAAGAGAGAAGCTATCTAATACCTTGGAGGTAGGTCATCCACTTTTTCAGGTAAACATTTTTCATTTGGCAAATGGCATAATTATTTGAAAGTGACAGGAATCTCCTCAGAATGAAGAATAAAGCCTACTAGGTCTCTAACTGTTGAACTCATGAAAGAAGATAGTGTATGAGACTTAAGCCATGAGTTTTGTATCATTTCAATTAGAAGACTACTAGCTGTGAGCTCAGAGTTTAATGTAAATGAATCTAGATGATTTTGAAGAAATGATTATTCGTTCACCAGATCACTCATTGTACATTCTAAAAAGCTCAAATGAGTCTTCTAGATACTCTTACTCATCCTGTCTGGTTGCTATGTTTAAAATTATGTGGTGCTGTGTAGGTGAAACTTTAAGAATATTTTTGAAGCATATGTAATATATGCACTGCTATTTGTGTGTGTGTGTGTGTCTTTGTATATATGTAAGAATGTGTGTATGTGTGAGAGCAAGAGAGAGGAAACTCAAAGAGGAGTGTTTGTCTTAAGACCTGTTCATACTGGTATATTGGTGAGACTTCTCACTTCTGGTTGGAGGTTTCACATATGGCTCAACTCAAGTCATTAATCTCTTTTTAATTTTTACTCTTGAATTCCTTAAACTTCGCTCATTATGAAATGTTTTAAAATTATGACAAAAATTACTCTGTCTAACCACTTGCCTTGTCTGCTACCAGTTTGTTAAAAATTATTCCCCCCAACCAGTAATTCCACCAGTACTACTTGATTTGTGTTATATTTCCTATGTACATGTACAGCCTTTGTTTTGCTTGCTTGTCTATTTTTACTTTCCCTTTTTTGGGTCAAATTTTTCTTTTGCTTTGTTTGAAGAAGGAATATACAGAAGTAAAATCTTGTCTTCTCTGCTGATTCTTTAATTAATATGAGCCGGATACTTTCCACTGTCTTCTTGGCACTTTCAGGATTTCTTAATGCTGATATATGGACTCTTAGAATGGAATTTTTGAAGAAAAATCTCAAAGCCTGTATCGTTCTTGAAGGTCACATGTACCTATTGTGAAAATGTGAAGCTGTATTTCTGAAGCTGAAATAAATTATAACATTTGAAGGACCCCTTTTCCTCATTCTTGTATATATTTGAGT